TCTTCCTAGCTTCTAATTCTAATGAAGCAGTTACATTTATTTCTGTCTCTACATACAAGGAGAAATTGTTCCCATTGTCAAATAAGCTGAAGAAAACCTTTCTTTCCTCCCTTCTCAGCAGCATGGGTGTTGGGCTCTACCTTAACATTTGAAAATATTTATCCTTCTGTCCTAACTTCCATCACTGCCATTGAGTGCAATTGGTATCACTGAGCTCACTAATTTGGGACAGGAATAATGATGCTAAAGCTCTTGTTAGAGGAATCATTAGGGTTTAAAAAAATCTACACTTGATGGCCTGATTGTACTATTAAGCTAGGATATCCTATGTGTAATGTACAAGTAATTAGGGTGAATAGAGTGATTTTAGAGAGACTTGCTCTCAAAGATTGTAGTTGTCCTTGAAAAAATATAAAGGTAAAAAGCAGTGGCATCTTGTACAACAAAAGGAAAGCCACAAGAAAGATTATATGCTAGCTATTTCTTTATTCTCTTTCTTTTATGAAGTCTTTACATTCTGATAAGTTTCCTGTGACATCTAGAGAACCAACCACAGTGAATAGTCAATAACAGGAAGTAGATACCATGCCTTTATGAAGTTGCTGCTTTAAACTGGAATGCCAGTTCTCTAGCAGAACTACAGTGTTCTACAGGACCGATGACACTTAAATGCTTAGATGGGAGATAACTTCTGATGAGTGTGATTACACACGCTTAGGTCCTCTGATTTGCCAATGGCAGTTGAGGAGGCATCACTTCCTTGCATGGCGTTTGTGCACAATTTATGTTTGTACCCGAGGGCAAGACAGGTTAATAAGGCCAAGAAGGAGGGGAGGCTGTGGGAGTGGGTAATAACTGGGGAGGACTTCACAGCATCAACCTGGGGGAAAGGGAGGAGGGCTGAGGATGAAGGGTGTTCCCTCCTCCTTCTGCCTATGTGTTAAGTGGCAAGAGAAATTTTGAAAGCTGCTGTGAGGAGGAGCTACTGACTGGGTTTTGGGGTGTTTTGTACCCCACCCTCCTCACTTGTAGGAAAGCCTCTTTGCATTTAGACGTAATTGAACTGGAAGGAAGGAGACTGGCCAGGGAATAGGGGGAAAGAAATTCTCCCGTTGCTCCTCCTACTGTTTATCACTTGCCTCCGGACTGTCTTCCAAACCAAGCTCAGCTGCATCAAGGTGGCAGCAGAATACCCTGTGCAAGTGCCAGCGTCTTCTTAGCCGCTCTGTGCATCCCAGGCTGCCCTGTTATCTGGCCACCGTCCCTGGCCATTGGGACTGCTTCTGATGGCTCTGGCCTCTGCTGCCCCAGGGAGCATCTTCTGTAAGCAGCTCCTTTTCTCTCTCCTGGTGAGTAACAACCAAAGGATTAGGGAATTCAATTCCTGATATTTTTTCTTTTTTTTTTTTTGAGGTTTTAACATTACTTTGCGATGCTTGTCAGAAAGTTTATCTTCGAGTTCCTTCTCATCTTCAGGCTGAAACACTTGTAGGCAAAGGTGAGAAACACTATTAACAGTTTCATAGCTGTTGACAAACTGCTGTGATATTTCTTCCCTGCAGTGAATCTGGAGGAGTGTCTCAAGTCGGCCAGCCTAATCCGGTCCAGTGACCCTGCCTTCAGAATTCTAGAAGATGGCTCAATTTACACAACACATGACCTCATTTTGTCTTCTGAAAGGAAAAGTTTTTCCATTTTCCTTTCAGATGGTCAGAGACGGGAACAACAAGAGATAAAAGTTGTACTGTCAGCAAGAGAAAACAAGGTATAAGGCAAGGGCTTAAGCAGCCTAGCACATGCTACATTTCTTTGTTTCTTGTCAAATGTAGTCTCCTAAGAAGAGACATACCAAAGACACAGCCCTCAAGCGCAGCAAGAGACGATGGGCTCCTATTCCAGCTTCATTGATGGAGAACTCGTTGGGTCCATTTCCACAACACGTTCAGCAGGTGCATTTCACTTATTTGATTTTATATGTGTCGTATTTGTTCTATTCCTAAATTATTACTGCAGATCCAATCTGATGCTGCACAGAATTACACCATCTTTTATTCCATAAGTGGGCCAGGCGTGGACAAAGAACCCTTCAATTTGTTTTACATAGAGAAAGACACTGGGGATATCTTTTGTACAAGGAGCATTGACCGTGAGAAATATGAACAGTTTGCGGTAGGATTATTGAAATATTTATTCATAATTATGAATACATTGATGGTATTTTCCCTTCTTTCAGTTATATGGCTATGCAACAACTGCAGATGGCTATGCACCAGAATATCCACTCCCTTTGATCATCAAAATTGAAGATGATAATGATAACGCCCCATATTTTGAACACAGAGTGACTATCTTTACTGTGCCTGAAAATTGCCGATCCGGTAAGTTCACATTTTATTGTAGCATGACAAGAAATTTTTGACACTTTTGGATTTATCTAAACAGGAACTTCAGTGGGAAAAGTGACCGCCACAGACCTTGACGAACCTGACACTCTCCATACTCGTCTGAAATATAAAATCTTACAACAAATCCCAGATCATCCAAAGCATTTCTCCATACACCCAGATACCGGTGTCATCACCACAACTACACCTTTTCTGGATAGAGAAGTAATGATGATTAATTAACTATCTAGTCATTGGTTCATTAATGTAGTTTTTTCCTTTTTTTCAGAAATGTGATACTTACCAGTTAATAATGGAAGTGCGAGACATGGGTGGTCAGCCTTTCGGTTTATTTAATACAGGAACAATTACTATTTCACTTGAGGATGAAAATGACAATCCACCATCTTTCACAGAAACTTCTGTGAGTATACCTCTCTATTCATTCATCTAGATAAATTGATAATAATAAGGGGCAATTCTTTCAGTATGTTACAGAAGTAGAAGAAAACAGAATTGACGTGGAGATTTTACGAATGAAGGTACAGGATCAGGATTTGCCAAACACTCCTCACTCAAAGGCTGTATACAAAATCCTACAAGGAAATGAAAATGGAAACTTCATAATTAGCACAGATCCAAATACAAATGAAGGAGTGCTGTGTGTTGTCAAGGTAAACAAATAAAATAATCAGGCTATGCTTTATATTGACTTATTAAAGTATGCTTATTTAACAGCCATTGAACTATGAAGTCAATCGCCAAGTTATTTTGCAAGTTGGTGTCATTAACGAGGCACAATTCTCTAAAGCAGCGAGCTCACAAACTCCTACAATGTGCACTACAACTGTCACCGTTAAAATTATAGACAGTGATGAGGGCCCTGAATGCCACCCTCCAGTGAAAGTTATTCAGAGTCAAGATGGCTTCCCAGCTGGCCAAGAACTCCTTGGATACAAAGCACTGGACCCGGAAATATCCAGTGGTGAAGGCTTAAGGTGATGTACTTTTCAAAAAGCTCCTTAATTTTTTGACCGTTCATATTTGATTTCTAAAAATTAGGTATCAGAAGTTAGGGGATGAAGATAACTGGTTTGAAATTAATCAACACACTGGCGACTTGAGAACTCTAAAAGTACTAGATAGAGAATCCAAATTTGTAAAAAACAACCAATACAATATTTCAGTTGTTGCAGTGGATGCAGGTGAGTGCCATTTTCTACAGATAAAATATAAATGAAGAAATAACCTATTTTTAATTAATCTTAGTTGGCCGATCTTGCACTGGAACATTAGTAGTTCATTTGGATGATTACAACGATCACGCACCTCAAATTGACAAAGAAGTGACCATTTGTCAGAATAATGAGGATTTTGCTGTTCTGAAACCTGTAGATCCAGATGGACCTGAAAATGGACCACCTTTTCAATTCTTTCTGGATAATTCTGCCAGTAAAAACTGGAACATAGAAGAAAAGGATGGTATGTAATCATGCTAAATTTTATAGTCAATAATCCATATATATTCTGTCTTTTTTTTCCCTAGGTAAAACTGCCATTCTTCGTCAACGGCAAAATCTTGATTATAACTATTATTCTGTGCCTATTCAAATAAAAGACAGGCATGGTTTAGTTGCAACACATATGTTAACAGTGAGAGTATGTGACTGTTCAACTCCATCTGAGTGTAGAATGAAGGATAAAAGTACAAGAGACGTTAGACCAAATGTAATACTTGGAAGATGGGCTATTCTTGCTATGGTGTTGGGTTCTGTATTGTTATTATGTAAGTATATTAAGTATCATTATCTAGAATGTTGTGTTTTACTTTGATCTTTTTTGCTTTTTAGGTATTCTGTTTACATGTTTCTGTGTCACTGCTAAGAGAACAGTCAAGAAATGTTTTCCAGAAGACATAGCCCAGCAAAATTTAATTGTATCAAATACTGAAGGACCTGGAGAAGAAGTAACGGTAAATCAGATTTCACATCCCTTTGAATTGTAAATTCACTTTATCACTCTCACTTTACTTTTAGGAAGCAAATATTAGACTCCCCATGCAGACATCCAACATTTGTGACACAAGCATGTCTGTTGGTACTGTTGGTGGCCAGGGAATCAAAACACAGCAAAGTTTTGAGATGGTCAAAGGAGGCTACACTTTGGATTCCAACAAAGGAGGTGGACATCAGACCTTGGAGTCCGTCAAGGGAGTGGGGCAGGGAGATACTGGCAGATATGCGTACACGGACTGGCAGAGTTTCACCCAACCTCGGCTTGGCGAAGTAAGTTCCACTGTCTTTGAGGTCATATTACAACAGACCAATCCTGTGCATTTTTTATATATAGGAATCCATTAGAGGACACACTCTGATTAAAAATTAAACAGTAAAAGGTAAATCAAAGACATCATTTTTCTGCTAATATAAAATAATAAAATGTGCTCTTTTTTGATACAGAAGGTGTATTTGTGTGGACAAGATGAGGAGCATAAACATTGTGAAGACTACGTTTGTTCGTATAACTATGAAGGCAAAGGTTCTCTGGCCGGCTCAGTAGGTTGCTGCAGCGATCGGCAGGAAGAAGAGGGACTGGAGTTTCTAGATCACCTGGAACCCAAATTTAGGACATTAGCAAAGACATGCATCAAGAAATAAATGTGCCTTTTAATAGTGTAATATCCACAGATGCATAAGTAGGAATTTATTACTTGCAGAATGTTAGCAGCATCTGCTAATGTTTTTGTTTATGGAGGTAAACTTTGTCATGTATAGGTAAGGGTACTATAAATATGAGATTCCCCTACATTCTCCTTGTCTGGTATAACTTCCATGTTCTCTAGAAATCAAGGTTTTGTTTGTTAATTCTCTTTTATATGCATGTATATATTGCCCTTTTCACGACTGTACTGTACACCTTCTTGCACCTTTTATTTGCAAACTGATGTTACTTTTTGTGCTGTGGAAGAGCATTTGGGAAAGCTGGGTATTATAGAGGCCAATGAAAGATGAATTTGCATTGTAGATGTACGAATTAAATATGTTCTTCAAAATCTTGGGGAGAATTATGTTCTTAGAACATAGTTGGTGCCAGATAATTGCATTCTCTCCACCTGAGTGGTTTAAAAAGGACTTTTAAGTATTCTTCAGTGCAATCTTCAGTTTTGTGATTAAGTTCATTTCTCTTTTACACTTTTGTACTCCTCAGAGCAGTGCTCCCAGCATTGTTTTCTTTCAGGATCCTTCAGAGCTCAGTCCCTGGACCTCTGCCCATGTGGATTTGTTGTTAGGTCACTCCAACTTCTAGGGTTCTTGGAAAGATAAGGACCAGAACAAGCTCATAGCAAATTGAGGGGCAGAGATTTTATGAAGATTACATGAGAAGATTTCCATGAAAGAATTGCAGCCCTGAGGTCCATGGGTTGACTTATGCTCACAAATATGTTTCGTTTGCTCAACATGGTTTACTACTAACATTTTAAAAATATAAATACTTTAGCAAAAACATTCACTCTTGAGTTTGACATAGGCCTGCCTTATCTGTGGTTGCCACCTGCCATCTCCAAGCATTTGGACAACTAGCCCTGATGCATTAGGCTGCAACTCTGATATACAGAGACTAGCACCTTGAATATGCCAGAAATTGAATTACCATCTGTATTAGAACTTAAGACTCAGCCTAAATTTACAGTTACTTTAAGAAAATGGGCAGTCAGAATTAGGGACTAGAATGTATATGAGAAACCCCCACTCTACTAAAAATATAAGAAATTAGCCGGACATGGTGGCGAATGACTGTAATCCCAGCTACTCAGGAGGCTGAGGCAGGAGAATCGCTTGAATCCAGGAGGCGGAGGTTGCAGTGAGCCGAGATTGCCACTGCACTCCAGCCTGGGCAACAAGAGCGAAACTCCGTCTCAAAAAAAAAAAAAAAAATTGAAATCAATTACAGCAACACTTACCAAACA